TTCAAGCGATTCTCCTGCTTCAGCCTCCTGAATAGCTGGGACTACAGGTGTGTGCCACCACACCCAGCTAATTTTTGTACTTTTTAGTAGAGACAGGGTTTCACCATGTTGGCCAGGATGGTCTCGATCTCTTAACCTCGTGATCCGCCCACCTCAGCCTCCCAAAGTGCTGGGATTACAGGCGTGAGCCACCGTGCCCGGCCTTCATATTGTCATAGAACCTTCACTGAATAGACCATCTTTTCTCCATGGCTGTATGATGCCACCTTTGTCATAAATCCAGTTTTCAAGTATGCGTGATAAACCGTAAAGAAAAGCAAAGAGTCAAGTATCTGCTTTTGGTAAAATAAATAAATAAATAAATATAAATAAGAAAAGCAAAGTGTTATAAAAGTCGGGCTAGTGGTTTTCTCAGGAAGTGTATCTGTGAAGAACCTGACACTATTCTTTTTTCGCTCTAATGACTTGGCTGTTCATAATTATACTTATCTTTGGTTTATATTTCAGAATAAAATTGTGTTATATTTATCAATAAAAGGTTAGTTAAAAGTAAGCAAACAGAAAAAAAAAAAGAAATATTGATGAGGGGAGCGCCAGCATCTCTCAAAAGTGAGTTCGTGGTTTTGCTCTCAATGGAAAAGCCGGCGGGAGGTGCTAAGGTGGGGATGCTGAATCCACGGATGGCCAAGCGGAGACGCGGCACTTCACCGGGGGCAGCGAGGGGCCCAGACCTTGCTCGGATTGTCCCGGTGGTAACTGGGAGACCTCGCCAGTGAGGGAAGTTACAGATCAGCTGCGCCCGGAATTAAACGACCCACAGACAACGGCGCAAACAGAGGGACTGACCTGCTTTAGTGAGCTCCCAAAACCTGCTCTCGCATAAGCACACCCTCCTCCGCTCACAGAGACGGATTTCTGCCCCAGCCGCAGCCTCGCGAGGTAGGCGGCGCCGCGAGGGCCTCTGGGAAGGCGGTCCGTGGGCAGCCGCGGGGCACTCTGGGACTGGGCTCTGGGCGGCTTTTTTGCGAGTGGCGGGCCGACTGTGTAGTCCGCTCCGGCAGCGCGCTCTGCCCGGCTTCCTCAGTCTCCTCGCCGGGAGCGTCCGGGAGCAGCTCCGAGGCCGCGGCGAAACCAGGTGGAGTCCGAGGTTCGGAGGAGTATCAGAGGTTAGGGGAAGGCCGGAGAATGGGCTGGGAGGCTGCGTTTCGGAGCTTAGGGTTCTGTCCCTGCGATCGCCGCGTCTCCCTCCCTTGGTGGGCGCGGCTCCCGGGAAGCGGCTCGTCTCGTCTCCCCTCACAGGCCGGGTTCCCGTTCTGGACCTTCGCCCTCGGAACACAGTGCTGTTGGCCGGGACTCCTTCCCGAGGTGGACGGCTCCCTGTTCTTATTCCTGGCTCTGCCAGAACTGTAGGAAGTGCTCAGTACACTTTAGGGCATGCATGGCACTCCCTGGGAGACAGTGCTTTAGGGCCAGAGGAAAGATCTTCCCTGAAGGCAAACGCCCGCGGAGCCCACAAGTCCGGGCCGCACTGAACAAGTCAGGATGTTGCCATCGGCAATTCTGCAGAAGGCAGTAACCCATCTGAGAGAAAGAGCCGCTGTCATAAGGTCTCTTGCTTGAGCTGCTGGGTTGAGAATGGATCTTGGTTATGTCTGACCCTTTTACTTTCAGGGAGCAGGGATTGGATCAAGTCATTGCATCTAGAGTACGGGGGAACGAAGAAATCATGGAGAGAGTTTGCCCCAGGAGAGAGGCGAGCGTTATGTAACCTAGGATCTGGGGTGGGTAACAGTCTGTGCAGTGTCAATGTGAGAGGAGAAAACACCCAACGTGAGGGAATGGTCAGGTAAGAAAGGACCAGAAGTTCCGGTTCTACCATAGCAAGGACCTAAGTTGCTAATTTAGGTTCTTTAATGCAGACCTGGTCTTTCAGAACTTCTTTCTCTTCCCTAGCCTTGTCATTTCAGCATTCTGGCCTTCCCTATGAGGAGGAAGATCAACGAAGTCACAGGTGAATAGGAGTTTCTCTTCTAAAGTTTCATCTGAACAATGCATTTCTTTAACATGTTATGCAGGGCCCTTCTAGCCCAATCCAGAGCTGTACCATGGCAGAGACAAGAGAAGAGGAGACAGTGTCAGCAGAAGCCTCAGGGTTCTCAGACTTGAGTGACTCAGAGTTCCTGGAGTTTCTGGACCTAGAAGATGCCCAAGAGTCAAAGGCTTTAGTTAACATGCCTGGCCCATCTTCTGAATCCCTTGGGAAGGATGACAAACCCATAAGCTTACAAAACTGGAAAAGAGGATTGGATATATTATCACCCATGGAGAGATTCCACCTTAAATATTTATATGTCACTGACCTGGCTACTCAGAACTGGTGTGAACTGCAAACAGCATATGGGAAGGAGCTTCCTGGTTTCTTGGCACCTGAGAAGGCAGCTGTGTTGGACACTGGTGCCAGCATACACCTAGCTAGAGAACTAGAACTTCATGATCTTGTGACTGTCCCAGTCACCACTAAAGAAGATGCTTGGGCAATTAAGTTTCTGAACATACTTTTGCTGATTCCTACCCTGCAGTCAGAAGGGCACATCAGAGAGTTTCCAGTGTTTGGGGAAGGGGAGGGTGTACTTCTTGTTGGAGTGATTGATGAGCTGCACTATACAGCCAAGGGGGAACTGGAGCTGGCGGAACTCAAGACACGCAGGCGCCCTATGCTCCCTCTGGAAGCTCAGAAGAAGAAAGACTGTTTTCAAGTCAGCCTATACAAATATATCTTTGATGCCATGGTACAAGGAAAAGTGACCCCTGCTAGCCTAATCCACCACACAAAGTTGTGTCTAGAAAAGCCACTGGGGCCATCAGTGCTGAGGCATGCCCAGCAGGGAGGCTTCTCTGTGAAGTCTTTGGGTGACCTCATGGAACTTGTCTTCTTGTCTCTAACACTGTCAGACCTCCCAGTTATTGATATCTTGAAGATTGAGTATATCCACCAAGAGACTGCCACTGTGCTGGGTACTGAGATTGTAGCCTTCAAAGAGAAGGAGGTGAGAGCCAAGGTGCAGCATTATATGGCCTACTGGATGGGCCACCGAGAGCCCCAGGGAGTTGACGTGGAGGAGGCTTGGAAGTGCCGGACGTGTACCTATGCAGACATTTGTGAGTGGAGAAAGGGCAGTGGAGTGCTCAGCTCTACACTGGCGCCCCAAGTCAAAAAAGCCAAATGAATAGAAGGTATGCTTTCAAGAATGTTGATCCTTCCTGCTCCTGTTGTACCTAAGCAAAAGAGGACCAGTCTCTGAGCTTGGCTTTTATGGAGAGTGTTCTTATTTTGGTTCTTTTTTTTATTTCCACAACCTCTAACCACATTCAGTCCAGGACCAAGGCTCAGGGATGAGTGGGAGAGATGGGTTATACTGTCCCTGGAGCTTCATCATGATTGCCTGAGAAGACAGATGCTCATCATGGCTGGAATGAAGGTATCCTTCAGTAAACTTTGCTTTCCTAAGAAAATTCTTCAGTTTCTGATAAGTCATCCCTATTTTTATCTTGATCAAGGCTTTCTACAGTTACATAATAAAATGAAATGCTGTCCAGGACAGTTGAACTGATGGTTTTTTCATAACTGCAG